GCTATGCCTTTTCCCGTCTTAAACATAGGGAAAACTCAGCTATGCCTTTTCACGTGTTAAACATAGGGAAAACTCAGCATTTGTAATAACATGTTATGTTTATAGAGCTCTTCACAAAGTGCTTTGATGTCTGTGATTCCATTTAATCTTTACATCAGCAGCAGGGGATAAGTGTTATCCCAGTCTTACTGATGAGGAAACCAAGGCTCAAGAAGATTGAATGATTTGGCCAAGGCTGTGACACTAGAAAAGGCAAAGCTTGGACTAAAACCCAGGTCTTCAGAATTCAGGTCCAGAGCTCTGGCCAGTCTGTTGACTCCTTCATCAGCTCCCAAGATGAAGATGAGGAGCTATTTTCTGTTTTGAGCCTTTGATTACAGCTTGTTTTGTAATACACCATAAAGGTTGAGACCATGTTTGTTTCTAGCACTTACAAAAAGACCTGGCCCAATTAGACACTTAATAAGTGTTTTATAAATGAATGAAATTAGTGAGTGAAGAGGTAAATGAATGGATATATTGAATGAATAGATTAACTAGGCAAAAACCTACCTGTCTGCATTTATATTGGAAAGCACTACATGAAAAAATGAGATTTGAAAGTTTTAGAATGTGGCTGTGTGTGTGAGAGAGATCGTCCCTCAATCTTTCATTTCTTCTGATTGTCTATCAGTAGGGAAGGTCCAAGTCCCACCCATACTGTGTTTCTCAAATATTCTCAAATTGTATTGAAACCTGTAACCAAAACCAAAGTTAAAATTGATTTTAAAGTGTCTTCTAGGTTTTTATTCTACCATTCCTACCTCCAGTTTTTTGTTTGTTTGTTTGTTTGTGTTCCTTTTTGAGACAGAGTCTCATTCCTTCACTCAGACTGGAGGGCAATGGTGCGATCTCAGCTCACTGCAACCTCCGCCTCCCAGGCTCAAGCAATTCTCCTGCCTCAGCCTCCTGAGTAGCTGGGATTACAGGCACCCACCACCACACCTGGCTAATTTTTGTATTTTCAGTAGAGATGGGTTTTCACAATGTTGGCCAGGTTGGTCTCAAACTCCTAACTGAAAGTAATCCATCAACCTTGGCCTCGCCAAGTGCTGAGATTATAGGCGTGAACCACTGTGCCTGGCCCACCTACTTCCAGTTTAAAGTCACCTGGGAAATACTTGGAGTACAGTTTTGTCATTTTAATCCTTTTTTGGACCACAACAATCACTTTACGAACATTTTTTTAACTTTTTCAGAATCGATTCAAGGAAAAGTGATAGAGGCAGGTGGGGACGGGGAGGTGAGTTTTCTTCGCATTTTTGGGAATCTCAACTCCTGAGCCTGTCTTACTAGTACGGGTTCCCCAACCCCACGACTAGAACTATCTTAGTGGTTTCTTCCTAAAGAGATGTACACGTGTGTGTGTGTGTGTGTGTGGTGGGCGTGGGTGGGTGTGTAGAGTAGGGAAAAGGTGAGAAGTGGCTCTCTTGCTATAGACTTTTGCTTTTTACTCTTTTCCACTGAGTCTGCTCATATTATTCATACGATTATCACGTTAGAGGTTTTGGAGTTGTAGTGGCTATCGTTTTAAGTTTCTTGTAGAATTAATTTATATAAGTAGACAATGTATATGAATTGATTGATTCAAATCTGTATCTTACAGGATCTGTTAAAGATAGTCAGAAGGCTGTCTTTTAAAATGTGAGGACAAATCAGTTTAACAGTATAGCAGAGAAGTACAGCTGTGCTCTGTCAAACTCTAGGCTCCTGTGTGTTGGAATGACTAGAGGCAGCAGGGAGAGGGGTCCTGGTTTACTCACCCCCTCTCCCTCTTTCACATACTAGCTTGGGCTTGTTGTGGTTGAGGTGGTGTGGGAACATCTAGAAGGTTCATTCAAAAAAGACAGCCTCAGCCTTTGCTCAGACGCTCAAGATGTTCTGCCGGCTCTCCCTACCATGAAAGTTCTCTGAGAAGCCAGTAAAGATGGCAGCCTCTAAAGAGGTTAGCTTTATTTGGTGGAGGGGCGGTAGGGGTGGCACACACCGAGGAAGATTCGGATCGTGGCACATCCTTGTGGTCAGGCCCAGAAATCCTCATTGCCCTGCAGCCACCCAGGTCATGATTCATGAGGTGGGGGTCTAAGCTGAGAATGGCTGGCCGGTTCTCTGACTTCGTGGGTGTGTAATAGTTGGTTGCAACTGACTTCTCAAGAATGACAGTTACTGACTGGAGCTGGCAGAGAGGTGTGGCCAAGTTCCTGGAGAAATGCTTCCTGCTCCTCCCGCCCTCCCCACCACCATCCTGCTGTATTTAAAGCTGCTTTGGTGATGCTTTGCTCATCTCAGTGAATTTTCAGTTCAGACCTTTTCACTAAGGATCATTATGGAAGAAAGAGGGGTAAGAAGTGTGGCTGAGTAGCCTAGGATTAATTCATCAGTCCCCAAATAAGCAAACACGATGTCTCAGGATGGACGGTGAAATTCTGGACCTCACAGGTAGGTCTTGGAGTTGTTAGTTGTGAATGTAGATCTCCTCTCCCTCTGCTTCTGTGTTCTGTAGGACCCTGCTTTCTCGGCTGTGATTCACGACAAACTCCAGGTCCCCAACACCATCCGGAAGGCATGGAACGACCGGGACAACCGCTGTGACATTTGCGCCACTCACCTGAACCAGTTGAAGCAGGAGGCCATCCAGATGGTGCTGACGTTGGAGCAGGCAGCCGGCAGTGAGCACTACGACGCCTCGCCCTGCTCCCCGCCACCGCTCTCCAACATCCCCACCCTGGTGGGGTCCCGGCACGTGGGTGGGCTCCAGCAGCCCAGAGACTGGGCCTTTGTGCCCGCCCCCTGTGCCACCTCCAACTACACAGGCTTCGCCAACAAGCACGGCAGCAAACCCAGCAGCCTTGGGGTCAGCAATGGGGCGGAAAAGAAGAGCGGGTCCCCAACCCACCAGGCCAAGGTCAGCCTCCAGATGGCCACCAGTCCAAGCAATGGGAACATCCTCAATTCGGTGGCCATCCAGGCTCACCAGTACCTGGATGGCACCTGGTCCCTGTCGAGAACCAACGGGGTCACCCTGTACCCATACCAGGTAAGTAGCCTGTGTGAGCCAGGAAGAGCAGGGTAATGAGCTCCGTATCCATTTTCTTTGTCAGATCTCCCAGCTGATGACAGAGAGTAGCCGGGAGGGACTAACAGAAGCAGTGCTGAACCGCTACAATGCAGACAAGCCTTCCGCCTGCAGTGTCCCAGCCTCGCAGGGCTCCTGCGTGGCCAGCGAGACTTCCACAGGCACATCGGTGGCCGCCTCCTTCTTTGCACGGTAAGAGAGCTGTTCAGATCCTTGGTTCTTTCTTTTCCCCTTATTGTTCCTTTTTCCACTCCAGAGCTGCCCAGAAGTTAAATCTGTCTTCTAAAAAGAAGAAACATCGGCCTTCCACTTCTTCCGCTGCCGAACCACCGCTCTTTGCAACCAGCTTCAGTGGGATTCTGCAGACCTCCCCTCCCCCAGCCCCACCCTGCCTGCTGAGGGCTGTCAACAAGGTGAAGGACACCCCGGGGCTGGGCAAGGTAGGACCATCCGCCGTCCCTGCCATTTGCCCCATCCATGCTGTCGCCCATCTTTTCTTAACAGGTGAAAGTCATGCTTCGCATCTGTTCCACCTTGGCTCGAGATACTTCAGAATCCAGCTCTTTCTTAAAGGTGGACCCACGGAAGAAGCAGATCACCTTGTACGATCCCCTGACTTGTGGAGGTCAAAATGCCTTCCAAAAGAGAGGCAACCAGGTTCCTCCAAAGATGTTTGCCTTCGATGCAGTTTTTCCACAAGACGCTTCTCAGGTGGGTATCAGCCCCCTCTCAGGCTCAGGCAATCACGGCTCGTGTCTCCTCTTGTGTCTGACAGGCTGAAGTGTGTGCAGGCACCGTGGCAGAGGTGATCCAGTCTGTGGTCAACGGGGCAGATGGCTGCGTGTTCTGTTTCGGCCACGCCAAACTGGGTTCGTGAGAGTTTCACTTTCTCATGCGGCTCACCTGCTTTTCTTCCTTCCCTGGTTCTCCCAGGAAAATCCTACACCATGATCGGAAAGGATGATTCCATGCAGAACCTGGGCATCATTCCCTGTGCCATCTCTTGGCTCTTCAAGCTCATAAACGAACGCAAGGAAAAGACCGGCGCCCGTTTCTCAGTCCGGGTTTCCGCCGTGGAAGTGTGGGGGAAGGAGGAGAACCTGCGGGACCTGCTGTCGGAGGTGGCCACGGGCAGCCTGCAGGACGGCCAGTCCCCGGGCGTGTACCTCTGTGAGGACCCCATCTGCGGCACGCAGGTGATTGCTTCTGAAGCCTGGCTCGCCCCAAGTGCAGCCTCATCTCTTGGCTTCTGTCTTCCAGCTGCAGAACCAGAGCGAGCTGCGGGCCCCCACCGCAGAGAAGGCTGCCTTTTTCCTGGATGCCGCCATTGCCTCCCGCAGGAGCCACCAACAGGACTGTGATGAGGACGACCACCGCAACTCACACGTGTTCTTCACACTGCACATCTACCAGTACCGGATGGAGAAGAGCGGGAAAGGGGGAAGTAAGTCGGCCACTCCACCCTCCTGCCTCCTTCCATTTCTCTTTTATCTTCTCCCCTGTGGTAGTGTCTGGAGGTCGCAGCCGCCTGCATCTCATTGATCTCGGCAGCTGTGTGAAAGCTCTTAGCAAAAATCGAGAAGGAGGCTCAGGGCTGTGTCTCTCGCTGTCTGCTCTGGGCAATGTCATCCTGGCTCTCGTCAATGGCAGCAAACACATTCCATACAAGTAAGTGACTCTTCTACTCAAAGAATGTGGTGGCTAATGCAGCCTAATTCACTTTGTTTGGCAGAGAGAGCAAGCTCGCCATGTTGCTGCGGGAGTCTCTGGGGAACATGAACTGCCGTACCACCATGATCGCGCACATCTCGGCCGCGGTCGGGAGCTACGCGGAGACCCTGTCCACCATCCAGATTGCATCGAGAGTCTTGAGGATGAAGAAAAAGAAGACGAAGGTAAGGAGCTCGCGGGGTGGGGGGGTGGTGGAGGCCACCACATTAACTGCCGTCTCACTCACAGTACACATCCAGCTCGTCCGGCGGGGAGAGCTCCTGCGAAGAAGGCCGCATGCGCAGGCCCACCCAGCTGAGACCCTTCCACACCAGGGCCACGGTGGACCCTGACTTCCCCATCGCTCACCTGTCCAGCGACCCCGACTACTCCTCCAGCAGCGAGCAGTCCTGCGACACCGTCATCTACATCGGGCCCAACGGCACGGCCCTCTCTGACAAGGAGCTCACCGACAACGAGGGCCCCCCAGACTTTGTCCCTATCGTGCCAGCCCTGCAGAAGACCCGGGGCGACAGCCGGCCCGCAGAGGCAGGAGAGGCTGCAGCCGGCAAGTCAGAAAGGGACTGCCTGAAGTGCAACACGTTTGCCGAGCTGCAGGAGAGGCTGGACTGCATCGACGGCAGCGAGGAGCCCAGCAGCTTTCCTTTCGAAGAACTGCCTGCTCAGTTTGGGCCAGAGCAGGCAAGCAGAGGCCCCCGGTTAAGCCAAGCAGCGGGGGCAAGCCCACTCTCTGAGTCTGATAAGGAAGATAATGGGTCCGAAGGTCAGCTGACCAACAGAGAAGGCCCTGAACTCCCAGCCTCCAAGATGCAGAGGAGTCACTCACCTGTGCCCGCCGCGGCACCCGCCCACAGCCCCAGCCCGGCCTCACCCAGGAGCGTCCCGGGCAGCAGTAGCCAGCACAGCGCCTCCCCACTCGTGCAGAGCCCCAGCCTCCAGAGCAGCCGGGAGAGCCTCAACTCCTGCGGCTTCGTGGAAGGCAAGCCCAGGCCCATGGGCTCCCCCCGGCTGGGCATCGCCAGCCTGTCCAAGACCTCGGAGTACAAGCCACCCAGCTCTCCTTCCCAGAGATGCAAAGTCTACACCCAGAAGGGGGTCCTGCCGTCTCCCGCCCCACTGCCTCCCTCGAGCAAGGATTCCGGCGTGGCGTCTAGGGAGTCCTTGCTGCAGCCCGAGGTGCGTACGCCCCCGGTTGGAATGAGCCCCCAGGTTTTGAAAAAATCCATGTCTGCTGGGAGCGAAGGGTTCCCGGAAACTCCTGTCGATGATGAGCAGCAGGCAGCTACTCCTTCAGAGTCCAAGAAGGAGATCCTGAGCACCACGATGGTGACGGTGCAGCAGCCACTGGAGCTGAACGGTGAGGACGAGCTGGTGTTCACGCTGGTGGAGGAGCTGACCATCAGCGGGGTCCTGGACAGCGGCCGCCCCACCAGCATCATCAGCTTCAACAGCGACTGCTCTGCACGGGCCCTGGCCTCGGGCTCGCGGCCCGTCAGCATCATCAGCAGCATCAGCGAGGACCTGGAGTGCTACTCCAGCACGGCCCCCGTCTCCGAGGTCAGCATCACACAGTTCTTGCCCCTCCCGAAGATGAGCCTGGATGAGAAGGCCCAGGACGCAGGGAGCAGACGCTCTTCCATCAGCTCCTGGCTGAGCGAGATGAGCGCGGGCAGTGAGGGTGAGCAGTCGTGCCACAGTTTCATAGCCCAGACGTGTTTTGGGCACGGGGAGGCAATGGCAGAACCTGTGGCCTCGGAGTTTGTCAGCAGCCTCCAGAACACCGCTGTGGTGTGCAGAGAGAAGCCCAAGGCCAGCCCCGACAACTTGCTCATCCTGTCTGAGATGGGAGATGACTCTTTCAACAAAGCAGCCCCCATCAAAGGCTGCAAAATATCCACAGTGAGCAAGGCCATGGTCACCATCTCCAACACGGCCAATCTGAGCAGCTGCGAGGGGTACATCCCCATGAAGACCAATATCACAGTTTACCCCTGCATTGCCATGAGCCCCCGGAACATCCAAGAGCCGGAGGCCCCCACCGCCACCCCCAAAGCAGGCCCCACATTAGCCCAGTCCCGGGAGAGTAAGGAAAACAGTGCAAAGAAAGAGATGAAATTTGAGGACCCGTGGCTGAAACGAGAAGAGGAAGTGAAAAAAGAGACGGCTCATCCCAATGAAGAAGGGATGATGAGGTGTGAGACTGCCACGGGCCCCTCGAATGCTGAGACCAGAGCAGAGCAGGAGCAGGACGGAAAGCCCAGTCCGGGAGACAGGCTCAGCAGCAGCAGCGGAGAGGTGTCGGCCTCCCCGGTCACTGACAACTTCAGGAGGGTCGTGGATGGGTGTGAGATGGCCCTGCCCGGTTTGGCCACCCAGAGCCCCGTGCATCCCAACAAAAGCGTCAAGTCCAGCAGCCTTCCCAGGGCCTTTCAGAAGGCCAGCCGGCAGGAGGAGCCGGACAGCCTCTCCTATTACTGCGCTGCTGAGACCAACGGGGTGGGTGCAGCCTCGGGCACCCCGCCCTCCAAGGCTACCCTGGAGGGGAAGGTGGCTTCCCCCAAGCACTGTGTTCTGGCTCGGCCCAAAGGGACTCCCCCTCTGCCCCCTGTCCGAAAGTCCAGCCTGGACCAGAAGAACCGGGCCAGCCCTCAGCACAGTGCCAGCGGCAGCGGCACCAGCAGCCCCCTGAACCAACCAGCCGCCTTCCCGGCGGGCCTCCCAGACGAGCCTAGCGGCAAGACGAAGGACGCCAGCAGCAGCAGCAAGCTCTTCAGTGCCAAGCTGGAGCAGCTGGCCAGCAGAAGCAACTCGCTGGGCAGGGCGACAGTCAGCCACTACGAATGCCTCTCCCTGGAGCGGGCCGAGAGCCTGTCCTCCGTGAGCTCCCGGCTGCACGCGGGCAAGGACGGCACCATGCCCCGCGCGGGGAGGAGCCTGGGCCGCAGCGCCGGGACCTCGCCCCCCAGCTCCGGGGCCTCGCCCAAGGCCGGCCAGTCCAAGATCTCCGCCGTGAGCAGACTCCTCCTGGCCAGCCCCAGAGCGCGCGGCCCGTCCGCCTCCACCACCAAAACCCTCAGCTTCTCCACCAAGTCCCTGCCGCAGGCGGTGGGCCAGGGCTCCAGCTCGCCCCCCGGTGGGAAGCACACGCCCTGGTCCACGCAGTCCCTCAGCAGGAACAGGAGCTCGGGCCTGGCCTCCAAGCTTCCCCTGCGGGCCGTCAGCGGGCGCATCTCGGAGCTGCTGCAGGGTGGCGCGGGCGCCCGGGGCTTGCAGCTGCGGGCCGGGCCCGAGGCGGAGGCGCGCGGGGGGGCCCTGGCCGAGGACGAGCCCGCGGCCGCGCACCTGCTCCCGTCGCCCTACAGCAAGATCACGCCCCCGCGGAGGCCCCACCGCTGCAGCAGCGGCCACGGCAGCGACAACAGCAGCGTGCTGAGCGGGGAGCTCCCGCCGGCCATGGGGAAGACGGCCCTGTTCTACCACAGCGGCGGCAGCAGCGGCTACGAGAGCGTGATGCGGGACAGCGAGGCCACCGGCAGCGCGTCCTCGGCGCAGGACTCCACGAGCGAGAACAGCAGCTCCGTGGGCGGCAGGTGCCGGAGCCTCAAGACCCCGAAGAAACGCTCCAATCCAGGTAGGCGGCTGGGCGCAGGGACGCGGGTGAGGGACTAACTCTCTGGGCTTATCCCCCTCCTCAGGTTCTCAGAGACGGAGGCTTATCCCAGCACTATCCCTGGACACCTCTTCCCCTGTGAGAAAACCCCCCAACAGCACAGGCGTCCGCTGGGTGGATGGCCCCTTGCGGAGCAGCCCGAGGGGCCTTGGGGAACCCTTTGAGATTAAAGTCTATGAAATCGATGACGTGGAGCGCCTGCAGCGGCGACGAGGGGGTGCCAGCAAGGTGAGGCAGCCTCCTTCCCACCCCCTGCCTACAGGGCCCTTTCTCCTCTCTGTCTGTGTGCTAGGAGGCCATGTGCTTCAATGCAAAGCTGAAGATTCTGGAACACCGCCAGCAGAGGATCGCCGAGGTCCGCGCGAAGTACGAGTGGCTGATGAAGGAGCTGGAGGCGACCAAACAGTATCTGATGCTGGATCCCAACAAGTGGCTCAGTGAATGTAAGGCCGGGGTGCCTTCCCACCCTTGTGACTGCGTCTCCATCAGGCTCTTCCTCTCTTGCAGTTGACTTGGAGCAGGTTTGGGAGCTGGATTCCCTGGAGTACCTGGAGGCACTGGAGTGTGTGACGGAGCGCCTGGAGAGCCGTGTCAACTTCTGCAAGGCCCATCTCATGATGATCACCTGCTTCGACATCACCTCCAGGCGCCGGTAGATGAGCCAGACCCTTGTCCTAGTGGTCCCCCGCTCCCCAGGACTTCAGAGATGTTGCACGCCCCTAGGCCCTCTGTGCTGGGGCATCAAAGACAATGAATGAGGATGAAGGTTGGTGGCAAGTCTGGAGCGGGCGTTGAGCGGAAGGCGAGTTTTCTTTTGTTTTCTGTAGGAAAGGTGCAAACGTCAAACACCGTGGAAGGAGAAAAGGATGGGAAGCCCGAGGGGTGTCCAAGCCCTGTGAGACTGAAAAAGCACTTTGAGGAACCTTAAAGACCTTGTTTGTACATAAGAACTGCTAGCAAAAGAGACCTCACTCTTCTCTTGCTTTCGTGAGAAAGGAGGGGCGTGGATGTAGGATTGCTGTGGAAAGCGAACACAAAACAACCCAGAATGACTGATTAAGTGCCTTGCAAATCTTTATTATTATCCAAACATTTATGTTCATACTTTCTTGTGTACAGATGGTGCTAGTCAAGATGAAAACAACAAAACAAACAAGAAAAACATTTTGGAAATGTATTCACAGCTCTTTTTCTCTTGGTGTTTTATCCTATTTCTGACTTGCTGTTTCTAAGTAAGTTGTGTTTGTAGAGCTATTTCTTAATCAGTATTGCTTATGAATAAATATTACCTGTCTTTTATGGTTATTCTGGTGAGGCCACTCAAACAGAGAGACTTCCCTCGGCACGAGCCAGTGTGTGTGTTTCCAAAGTAGGTTTGGAGCAGCAGGTGACCTCGATGCCACATCCCAACAAGCAGCGTGGTCAGGTAGACCCAGAAGGTTGATTGTGGGGCAGGTGCTTTAGAGAACAGGTGAGGAGACGGCACCTGCAGCACAGGGGAGGAGGAGTCCTTTGCGACCTGGGCCCTCCCTGCTCCTGGGAGGTGGGCCGTATGTTCTGTAGACCGTTTGCCCCCCTCAAGTCCTCCACACATGTGGTTCCTTGACCCACAAATCCACAGTTTGCGTGGCCCTCAAAATTCATATTCATTTTTATTCCAAAAAGTCTTGAACGAAAGCTGGAACCAATTCACCAGAGCCATATTTCTTTCTTTAGTATTTTCTAGTGTTGTGTTGTAGATTGATTAAAGTGGGTTTTTCCCCAGCTGAGAGACCTTCTCAGGCTTGTTCAGAGACTTCAACTGTATTGGATTAGAAGAAGGATTCTTGAGACTGTACATCTTGTCTGTTGTCCAGAGTACAAGGATTTCAGCTCTCCTGTGTCCCAAAGCCTCTATGCCAAGAAGGGACAGGCTTGTCCTCTCAGTCTTTGCTCCTGCCCAAAGGCAGAGAGAGCTTCCCCTCCATAACTCACACGACCCTGGATAGGCAGAACATAGCTGAAGACTATGGATGTCCAGGTCTTGGCTCCCAACAACTCAGGACCTCAAATTCAGATGTTCCTCCCTATAACAATTCCCTTAGGAATTATGATACCCATTTTAGTGATTGATAGAAACCTGGGGTACAGAGTGGTCAAGGGATTTCCCTGATAAAAGCTGTGGTGCTGATGATAGTGCAGCCCAGAATCTAAGAGTCCCTGCAGCCTTCGCATCGAGGATGGTACTTAGGCGTGTGCAGAGCACGCTTCCCTTTTGCCCTCAAATGCAGCATATCTTCATGAGCCTATTTATTTCCAAGCTAGGCTGTCTTTATTAACCAACAACTCAGCCCCAGCCACTCCCCAAGCGGGGAAAAAAACACTACGTTTCTTGGTCAGTGTACCTCTGGACACTGCAGCCCACACAGCTGGCTGAACTCGGTAAATGGGAACCGAAGTCTTGTGAGCTTCACATGACCTGATCCTTTGTTATCAGAACAGGGTTCAGGTGGCCCTGTTGGCTCATGTGCTTTGGAAGCCAGCTCCCTGGGTCACGAGTCTGGCTTTGCACTTTCCATAAGAGTCTGCTTCTATGCAAAGGTGCAAACAGGAGACATGCCCAAATCTGCTGGCTGAACAGGCTAAACTACAGTGAGAGGCTGCTCTGGCATGGCTCGTTCTTCCTTCTGTGTATCTCCCAAGTCTGACAAGTGTGTTGCCCTGGGAAGCAGGACCTCCCTGAGCTCCTTAACCTTGACCCCATTCTGCAGGACAGTCGCATGCTCTGGGCTCGCCTCTGGCCTCAAAGCACTTGTGTAAGTGGGCTTGCTTAACAGTAATATCCTTGGAGGCTTCTGGACCCAAAGGGAAGCCAATCCTTCGAGTTTGCCATTGGGCTGCTGGTTGCTGGTTTCAAACATATAGTTCATGAAAAGTCTTTAATTGGAGATTTTCAAAGGTGAATATTCTGTTTTTGTTGGAAAGAAACTCATCTGATGAGTCATCGATGAGTTTGGCTTTCGCCCCTGCCACATCCTCCCCTGAGGTTCCTTCCATGCTGCACTGCCTTCCTTTAGCCAGTGACAGAGCCTGGTGCCCTTCCTGGACTGAAACCGATGGAATCCTTCCGAGGGGAGTGGCATTCGGCTTGCCTCCTGCCTAAATCTGCTTTTATCCATTTGTAGCAACTTTATGCTGTAACAAAAGGCGGAAGGAAACCAAGAGTTCTCTTAGCAAGTCAGACTCCTTCCCAAGATGGCAATCACAGAACACCTCGCAGGATCTCGCAGGCCACGGTGAAGGAGAATGCTTTATGTTGATGTTGTCCATTCTCTCTCTCTTCTCTTTGCTTTTTTTTGACCTAAATAAGCTGCAAACATGTTAATTTACCAATATTGATAAACCACATGAAGAAATCAGGCATTTTACGTTATGATGTGCTTGTTCCTGTCTCTGCCTATAAATTGACTGTATTGATGATGAAGGAAGGAGTTCCGGCTGACCATTCTGAAGCAGTCCCAGTCACGGGAGGATGCCTTACCCAGTGGCCAGACATGATAGTTCCAGGTCTCCCCTTGGTTTTGGTGATAGAGAACCCAAGGAGGCAAGGGGGAATATCAACGAACCCATTTCTATTTCATTACCCACAAGCGAAAGGACTAGAAAAAAATATTTGAAATTAACATTTAGATGCATAGGTCTAACTCCTTGTGTGAACCTGTCCTCCTCACCCCCTGCTCCAAATATGTGAGGTGGAAGCATTAGCAGCGGAGCAAAACTAAGATCTAAGAACGGGCGGTGGTGCTATTGTGTCCCTGGGAGTCACTCCACGTCGCATTGCACGGTGGTGCTGAGGAGCGAGAGTTTGCTTTATCATGGGCTTTCAGTTCCCACCTGCGAGCTGCAAACTTTGATCTTGTTGTCCTTGAATTCCCCTCTACATCACGAGGAAGCTGTCTCTTTCATCTCTTCCGGATTTGGAATCAGAACACTCTGCCCGTTGTTTATTCGCCAGTTGCCATTCTTAACATGGGGGAGCATTAAGATGCAAATGCAGAGATGTGTCCTGTCTTGACAAAGGTGGGAACCCCTGAGCTGGAGAAGGGGCTCCTCTCATGAGAAGCTGGGGTAAACAGCCAGGCATCGCAGCGTGGGGAATTAGACAGGCAGGAATCTGGCCTGGTTTGTCATAAATTAGCCTTCAACTTGAAGTCTATTATGTTCTTATAAGGCGGTAGTGACTTCAGTCCAGCCGCATCTACCATCCAGGGTGGAGGTTCAAAAAGTCTTATACGCACCTACAAGTCTCACGCTTGCTGCTCAGACTTTCTGATAAAATCTCAGAGTTCTGTTTGTATTGACCAAAAATGCAGTTGTGCCCACTTGGGTGTGTATCTCATGTCCTTGTAAACCAGCCACCTTCTTTGGATAGAAGGCAAGGCTGACAAATCTGCAGATTTGTTCAATGCAAACACAGCCGTCTATATCATTGGCCACTGCTGATTATATTGAGTGTTTTTAGGTTTTTTAGGTTTCTTATTCCAAAAAGGATTTTAGACTGTAAAATGACTAAAGATGAGTTAATTTCCAAACTAAAAAAGGAAGGAGTCCTGCCTGTACTCATTGTTCTTTCCTGCTGGACTAGTAACCCATTCTTGGAGCACACACAGAGTCCCTCGCTTCTAAAGACAATACGTCTTAAACCCTGAAAACTTGCCAGTGAGAAAGAGGTTGAAAGTCCTGTTTGCTATTAGTTGAGGCTAAGCCGTCTGCTGCCACTGTCCCTGGGGCCTCCATGCTGCCGCCGGGGTATGTGGCCCAGCTGTCCCCCCATGAAGGACACTCTTCAATGCCACCACACGGGAGTCTGGGCAGGGAGGAAAGGCACACAGCCCACTTTTCTCTGCACCAAATGAAACAAAGCTGGGTGTTCAGTGTCACTGATGCAAGTAAATGGGTCTCAAATTTTGGTGGGGGCAGTGTTTCTTTGGATTCTGATACCTCTTTTTCCACCTCCAGAAAGTATCTGTCAACATTGGTGGGTAACAGCTTATAAAGTGCATCACTTAGTAATCTTCCTGACAAAATGACACATTTTAAAATTACAACCTGTTCATTATTTCCATCATAATGCAAGCGTAATTCTAATCCGGGAGAAGATACTGTCATTTAAGCTCATCTTCTCAAAAAAATTTTTTCTGAAAATTCCTGGAAACTAATTTATCCCTCCCTAAACAAACACATTCTGCTTTTGGGTGGCCCTACCCAGAACCTGCAGCAATGTCATAACACTGGACACAGTGCGGCTTGGGGCAGTATCAAGCCTTCATTGCATACAAACCTTAATCTCTAAGCATAGTTGTTCCCAAGGTCCACACGTGTGGAGGCGAGTACTGAAATACCACACTCACACATCTATTCCATGCGTACCTAGAAATTACCTTCAACACTAAAAAAGGTTCCTTCTTTCATTCCCTATCCTGCTAACAGCCCACATTGTAATATTTGATTTATGAAGAAGTTCTAATTTATTTGTGAACTCAGGATGTTGCTTTACAGCATTGCTCGTGTTCTCTCATTTACTTATTATGCATCACGGTTGGAAATGCTATCCACGTGCCGTGCATCGAGGTGGAGATTTGCTGGATCTGTCTGTGGCTATTTTTTTCCATGTTTTTCTCACTCAAGCAAAGTCTGTTAGTGGAAACATGGGCTGGGGGATGGGGAGAGGACAGATAAAGCAAGAGAATAGGGATTAGGGTCCAATCCTCAATGCACAGGGCTTAGTTCAAAATCTAAGCTGTTTCTGTAGTAAGCAGCCAAATGGGAAAGATCCCTTCGTTTTGAATTTGATGAGAATGGGCTTGGAAATCCACGCCCACCGGCTTGCACGGAAGAGGACTCAGCCTCTTCCTAATGGTTCAACATTCAATTCCTGAGGAAAGTGCTGATAGTATTAGTTCCCTACATTTCCCTAAGACTCCCATCCAACCCCTAGTGCTACTGAAGAGGGTTTGGGAAAGCAATTGGAGTTCCTTAGCTTGGATATATATAGTACCTGTTTTTTTCCTCTGGAAAAACCAAAGTACTTTAGTGAGTCTTACAATCTTAAGGCATTTTGTCCCCTCACTGGGTCCCGAGAGGCAGGGAGGGGCTAGGCCTTGAGCTAGGAGCAAGGACATGGGCCGCCAGGCCTGGTTGTTACTAGCTGTGCAACCTTGGGCGAGCCTCTTCGCTTTGCTGGGCCTCAGGTTCCCGAGTGGAAGACTGGGGGTCAGAACAGCTGCCCTTCTGGGAGAGCATCAAGAGAAAGTGGTATAAGTGATGGGAAGTGCTTTGAAGAAATTAAAGGTCTGTCTAGGAGCTGGGGGTAATCATTTACAGATGAAGAAACTGAAGTCTAGTCATTGACTGGCCCGAGTTCACAGAGTGGTTTTATAGCAAAACAGGGACTTGAGTCCAGCTTATTGGATTCTTCCCATCAGATCATATTGCACCAGGTATGTGTAGACATGAACACATACCATTCCTCTAAGGTGTGTGTACATACACGGATGTGTGTGTACAGGAGGTACCTGACATGGTGAAAGGCCATAGGACAGAAAACCTGAGTTCTAATTCCAGCTTTGCCAGTCGTCCCGTCCGTGATATATTCCATAGGACAGAAAACCTGAGTTCTAATTCCAGCTTTGCCAGTCATCCTGTCCGTGATATATTCCATAGGACAGAAAACCTGAGTTCTAATTCCAGCTTTGCCAGTCGTCCCGTCCGTGATATATTACCTAACTCCTCCAGAACTCAGTTTTCTAACCTATAAAATGAAGACATTGTGCTAGATGATCTTTGTGGTTCCTTCAAGCTCTGGATCTCTAATTCCATGATTAGTAATGTATGTATGTGTATATAAATATGCTTATCTGTAGAAATGGGCCCATTTGAAAAGTGGAGACAAGGTCTGCCCAGGTGCATTTATTGTGCCAGAAACAGTGAATTCCTAAATAAGTTCATAAAATCTTGTTTTACAATTCAATGGTAGTGCTTAATGTTACTGTCTGAAATCCACTGTTTAACCAGATGGAAGACTGGGGCCATTCAAAACATTATTAGTTCACAAGTGTTTGCTGTTAAAATGCTTCAATAAAACTCATTTGTTAAAGTCAGAAATTCAACTCTTCTGTACTTGGGCAGGTCCCAGCAGCCCCTTGGCAGGCTAGTTTTGTGCATGGGCCTTTGCAAGCTATATAAACGTTAGGTGTTGGCTTGATTATGATAAATATGAGCAGGCTCCCTGGAGAACAGTCCAGAAAAAAAGAGTTATAGTTCTCACAAACTGGTGACATGAATCCATTAAGCTGTGTGGCATTTTCCAGTGTAAAGACATTGTTTGCTGGCTACGATCTCTGACTTTTTGTGGCATATGAGGTGTAAAATGTTGTCAAAAAAGAATCTGGTGTTTAAAAAAAAATCAAACTATGGTGGCATTAAATGTTCACTTTTATTCTACCCAGAGTTGTGAATTCCTCTATCCAGCTTCT